GAGTGCAGTGGCACAATCTCGGCTCACTGCAACCTCCACCTCCCGGGTTCAAGCGATTCTCGTGTCTCAGCCTCTCAAGTAGCTCGGTCTATAGGCGCGCGCCACCATGCCCAGCTAATTTTTTATATTTTTAGTAGAGACGGGGTTTCACCATGTTGGTCAGGCTGTTCTCGAACTCCTGACCTCAGGTGATCCACCTGCCTCGACCTCCCAAAGTGTTGGGATTACAGGCGTGAGCCACCGCGCCCAGCCGTCTTTCCATTTTCATCTGCGCAGTCCAGGCTCGGAGTGCTCTCCTAGCTCCTTCGTCTTCCCGAAACCCCGTGTATCAGTTCCCTCTTGCACCAGCTCCCCTGTGGAGTGGGGCCTCCTCATCTCCTCCCAGCCAGCGAAAGTCATCTTAGTAAGAGACCAGCAGTGACCCTAAGCCCTGGGGGCGGTCACTTTTATCAGGCTCTGCGACCCCCGTGCTCCCCCGTGCTCGGCCTCGTCGGTGGCACTTGGCATGACTGGGAGATCAAGCTCAGGTGTTCCGGAAATTTAACTTTATTTTGTTTATGAACTCACTTTCCATTTCCAGATACCTGGAGGCAGAAACTTAAAGTGTGGACCCCCAGCGTCTGGATGAGAGGACACAAAGGATTAAAAAGTCAACATCCGCGCAGCCAGGCCCCCCACGTGCTCGCCCTCCAGGCTCGGGGCGTTTCCCAGGCAGGTAGGGGAGCGGTTGCTAACAGTGCAGCGCCAATCACCCCTGACGCTCGTTTTCCTAATGCAGGCAAACGCCACATTCCCGGTGTTGGTGCAAAAAGAAATCATCCTACTCCTCCCCTCGCTTAAACTTTCCCACAGGCCTTGTCAAACAACCCCTGGAGCCGGCCTGCAGGTTTTCAATGCGCGCCTTTCACCGTGCGGGGCGCGGCGGGGAGCGGCGAGCCGGGGGCGGGCCTCGTGGGGGCGGGGCGGGGCGTGCCGGGGCGGGGAGGGGCGTGCCGGGGCGGGGCGGGGCGTGCCGGGGCGGGGCGTAGTACGGACTGGGCCTGGCCTGGGGCGTCCCCGCGAAGCCTGGGCCTGTCAGGCGGTTCCGTCCGGGTCTCGGCCACCGTCGAGTTCCGTCGAGTTCCGTCCCGGCCCTGCTCACAGCAGCGCCCTCGGAGCGCCCAGCACCTGCGGCCGGCCAGGCAGCGCGATCCTGCGGCGTCTGGCCATCCCGAATGCTATGGCCGCCGTCGCCGTCTTGCGGGCCTTCGGGGCAAGTGGGCCCATGTGTCTCCGGCGCGGCCCCTGGGCCCAGCTCCCCGCCCGCTTCTGCAGCCGGGACCCGGCCGGGGCGGGGCGGCGGGAGTCGGAGCCGCGGCCCACCAGCGCGCGGCAGCTGGACGGCATAAGGTCAGCCCCGGGCCGCGCGGGCTCCTCGCGTTGGTGCCGAGTCGGGGTCAGGGCGCCGCCATTGACCCGGGGAGGACCCGGGGAACCGGAGCCCCGTTTACGCCCCTGGGGAGGGAACTCCCCGTGTCCCGGACCCGGGCCTGGCAGCGAGACGCGCAGGTGGGATTGTAGGGCCGTCGGTGGGACTGCCCGTGACCCTGTGATTGTAAAATGTTCTTCACAGGAACATCGTCTTGAGCAATCCCAAGAAGAGGAACGCGTTGTCACTTGCAATGCTGAAGTCTCTCCAAAGTGACATTCTTCATGACGCTGACAGCAACGATCTGAAAGTCATTATCATCTCGGGTATGTATCTGATATCTGTCCTTAGTATTCTGTGTTTTCTTTTCTCAATTGGAAACATTTGCAGCTGAGGGGCCTGTGTTTTCTTCTGGGCATGACTTAAAGGAGCTGACAGAGGAGCAAGGCCGTGATTACCATGCCGAAGTATTTCAGACCTGTTCCAAGGTAAGCCAAGACGACAGTCGACAGTGCAAACCGTGGAAATGAAGTAGGTGTGTTTGTCCCGCAGGTCATGATGCACATCCGGAACCACCCCGTTCCCGTCATTGCCATGGTCAATGGCCTGGCCGCGGCTGCCGGCTGTCAACTGGTTGCCAGCTGCGACATTGCCGTGGCGAGCGACAAGTCCTCTTTTGCCACTCCTGGGGTGAACGTCGGGCTCTTCTGTTCTACCCCTGGGGTTGCCTTGGCAAGAGCAGTGCCTAGAAAGGTAATTTAACTCCCCCCACCCACCTCTGCCTCGCACCTCAGTGACATCCCGTGTCTCCCCGTAGGTGGCCTTGGAGATGCTCTTTACTGGTGAGCCCATTTCTGCCCAGGAGGCCCTGCTCCACGGGCTGCTTAGCAAGGTGGTGCCAGAGGCGGAGCTGCAGGAGGAGACCATGCGGATCGCTAGGAAGATCGCATCGCTGAGCCGTCCGGTGGTGTCCCTGGGCAAAGCCACCTTCTACAAGCAGCTGCCCCAGGACCTGGGGACGGCTTACTACCTCACCTCCCAGGCCATGGTGGACAACCTGGCCCTGCGGGACGGGCAGGAGGGCATCACGGCCTTCCTCCAGAAGAGAAAACCTGTCTGGTCACACGAGCCAGTGTGAGTGGAGGCAGAGGAGTGAGGCCCACGGGCAGCGCCCAGGAGCCCACCTTCCCCTCTGGCCCAGCCACCACTGCCTCTCAGCTTCAACAGGTGACAGGCTGCTTTCGTGACTTGATATTGGTGTCATAGCATTTGGCCTACATTAAAAGCCACAATTTCATGGGGAAAGGACAAAATGGAGAGTGACTGAGGTGCTGACCTCAGTGCAAGGCTGGTGAACCCTGCAGCGGGCCAGCTATGGTGGGAAGCCTGGCATTTGGGGTGCTCCTTGCAACGTCTTAAGCAAGCGACCCCCCGACATAGCAAAAGGTGGCAACCCATGGAGGCAGAAAGAAGGACGCCAGCCTGACCCTTATCTGAAACGTCCTAAGCAGAGTTAATCCTGGCTGCTCAGGAGAGGCGACACATTTCAAATCTCCACGAGATATTCTCCACACAGAAAATCTTCTTGATTCTATAGAGACTTAATCATGCCTATGGCTTTGAATAATCTTATGTGATTTAAATAAATTAAATCTTTATAGAGACTGGTATGTTTTATCTCCCCAGCTACACTGCA